TATTGAGTATACAGTAGTCCTCATTTATCCTACAGGGAGTACATTCCAAAACTCTCAGTGGAATGAAACGATGGAGAGTCCTGAAACCTATATATATTGGTTTTTTGTTATTGTTGTTGTTTTAATTTTTTTCCTGAATCATGCAATCTCTTTTGCGGTTTCGGAGACAAGAAAGAGAAGGGTGATTCTCGGCTGCAAAGTCCTATCAGGAATTCATTTATTCCCAGTATAGTCAACTTTGCAGTGAGTCACAAGGCTTCAACTGTCTTAAGGCAAATTCCCAAACACCAGTAAATAGAAGCCCAAAACTGAATCTGTAGTTTCTTGTCCGTGGACTAGTGGACGGAGCACCTGGCTGAGTGTTCACCTCTGATCCATAATAGTGTGGAAATACTCTCTCTCTCTCCTTCTCCCACAGATGCACTCACAAACGGATACAAAGACACCCACATTCACTCGCAATGAAACCTTTTCCAAACACCACCCTACACTTAAACTCCCCAAAGCCAAACTCCCCTCTCCAACACTCCTATTGGTTTTCCAAAAGACATTTCCAAAATTCACAGCACCTCTCCACGTCCAAAGCTATGGTGCGTTTGGGGAACGAAACGAGAGGCAAATGCCTTCTGTGCGAAATCGGTTTGCGGCTTTTAGGGAGCCCGAGCGCAAGCAACAGCCGGAGGGGCTCGCAGGGACGCAGGTTGGGCTCGGATACCCAGCGCCTCCGCGCTGCCGCGGCTCCCCGCGCCCAGCCTGGCCGCACAGCTCAGCGCCCGACCCGCCGCCGCCGGCGCAGGCGCGCGGGCCGGGGCAGCTTACCTGAAGCTGGGTCCGGCGCCTGGCTGACCGCGCTGCTGTGGGCACTGGCTGGGCGCGGCGTCCGCCTCCGCACGCGGCCTCGGCTGCGCCGGCCGCCCTGCACCCTACCCACCGCGCGTCCTGGTGCGGAGGGCGGACCCGGCAGTATTTAGAGAAGGAGGCGGTGCTGCGCGGGCGCGGCGGCCCGGGGAGGGCAGGGCAGGGCAGTGCAGGAGCGACCGGTGGGAGCTGGCCGCCACTGGGGGCCCGGGGCGCGCCCGCGAGGGAATGGAGAGCCAGGGGCGGCTTCGGAACCCAGGGCTGGCGGGTTTGGCAGCCTCCGCGCTCGTGGCCGTGCGCGCGAGGAATCTGGGAGAAATGGGCACCTTCCACGGCTGCCTGGCCCGCACACCTGGCGGGGCCGGCGAGTTGAGATGCCCCCGCCGGCTGGCGGAACTGTGCGCCCCGCCCGCCGAGGCCCGCTCCCCCTCGAGGCCTGAGGCCCAGTTCTATAGGGGCGCGAGAGAGCGGCGGCGTGGGGGGCGCGGAGGAAGCGCCGGCCCCCGCCTCCACCGCCTCCTTCGTGGTTGCGGCCCAGGCCGAACAGGGTACCGTGCCCCGGCCGCCTTGGCCTTGGCCACCGCGAGGTCCGGGGCGACTACACCCAGCAGCCCTGTGGCCCTCCTACTGCTCTGGAGACCTGGAGTGGGGTTACAGAGGGAAGCGACTCGCTGCGAGCTCCCCATCGAATATGGAGCCACCAGGTCACGGGACGACGTGCGCTCTACAGAATGTGAGACAAGGGCCCTCCACACCCAGCCATTCAGGCCTGAGGTCCTGGCTCCGAGACTGAGGCCGAGACGCGGCAAGCCCCGCGCCGGACCAGCTCTGCCCCTCCCGCACCCACGTGTCTGCGCACAGCCCTCCTTTGCGATAGAACCCCCTTCCTGGTTCTCCACCACTAATGATCTGCCGGAATTAAACTGGTAACTTTCCCTGCCCTTGAACCGGGAGTTTCGGGATGAGTTTGCCAATCCCTGTGCTATTTGTAACCAGCCCCGTGACACGTGATACGGATCCAACTGTGCTAGTTTCCACACCAGGGGTCAGGGCACGGTGGAAGGTGAGTCAAGGGTTCTCTGCCCAAGCGCAGAGGTGCCCTGAGCCACGGGGACTTCCCAGCCCTGCCTTCTCTTCTCAGCTTCCTGTCTGCCTTGCCTGAAACCCTATCTAGAGTTAAGGCCAATGGATGAAACTTTTCAATGTGCAAGCAAGCACTTTACCTACCTGATACAACAAGAGATTCCTGGTCATGCTCACTGAAGGTAAAGTATGAAGCAGGCTTAGCTAATCATCAGAGGTGAGAAGAGACTTAAAGAACCAGTCAGAGAGGTAAAGAGGGGAGGGGGTTACCTGGGCTTTAGGGTTCACCAGGGAGGCAGAACGGACAAGTTCTTGCCATTGGAATTTGGTGGGGCACTTGCCTGGGTGGCCAAAGGTGGACTTTTTCATAGCCAGGGTGCCCGACCTCTGTAAATCCCCGCCATAACTAACAGCCCTGATTACTGTCGAAATGAACAATGCCAACACTCACGACCCCTTGCTTTGTGGTTCTTTGCTACATCTCTCCAGCAGTTCAGAAAAGGTTGGAGGCAGCAGGGGACAGGAGACTGAGAAAAACAGTCATTTGTCAGTTGAGGAAACTGAGGTCCAGGCTGACAGAGGTAAAGTAACCTCTGCAGCTGGTTGACATGCAGAGAAGGCCTGAGCCAGATGCAGATGCGCTGACCATTCAGTGTTTCTCCCGCAGCACACCTGTCACTCAGAGAACACACCATGCTGTGAACCCAGAAAACGCCCTCATGGCCTTGTGATGCCAAGCACGTTTAGATTATTATAACAATACAGGCACTGTGTCCCAAGGACATTGCAGTAATCTATGTTTGGGGTGGAGATATCCTTCCTGGTCCAAGTGTCAAGGTATACCACCTTCTGGAAGGGCACCAAAGCATGTCCAGCGAATGGGCAGATACCCAAGAGTGGATTGTACAACAGCAGGCACTGGCTTTCTAAGAACTCAGGCCCTCATTATAGGATTTGTCCCCTCTGACACAGGCCTGTGAACAACTCTTCATTGTGCAAAAGGGTTTCCTTGTCCTTTCCCTACTCATTCTTCCCTTCCCCCTTATTTGAAACTGAATCTCTGGCCATGTCATGTGCAGGCCTGCAAGGGGCCTGTTGATACAGCTGCCCCTCTGGTGCCACATGACTGCAGGCTCACCACCCATGACAGACTTGAATATCCTGGCACCAAGGACAATCAGATTAGCCTCCACTTGGTATATCTGCTGTTCTCACTGTTTGTGTCTATGAGAGCCTGTTTGACTAAATTAAACTCCTTGGAAATTGATCATCGATTATGTATGAAAGACATACCCACCAGCCTTTGAGGTACTTATCTTTGTAGCCCACCTAGCCTTAGGAGAGAAGCTGCGTGGCCTGGTCACTATCTAGTGGTCTTCCCTGGCCTGTGTGGTAGTGAAAAAGATAAAAGCCAGACCGAATCCTTAGAAAAACAGCATCAGAACAAGATTAAAAACCTCGAATTCAGTGACTGTAGAAGCATAAAGCAGAGGCATGTGTTCATGTATTTAGCCAGCACAGATTTACCAACTACCAATAAAACACGGAACTTGTATTTTATTGAGGAGAAAGGCAATAAAATATGTAAGTTATACAGAGAATTAGAAAGTGATTGAGTGCCAGGGAGAACAATAAATCACAGATGGGGACTGGGGAGCACCCCATTTTAAATAGGGGAGTTAAGGAAGGCATCTCTGAGAAGGTGAGATTGCAGCAAAAACTTGAAGGGAATGAGGAAGCAAGTGTATCAATGATCTATTATTGCATAACAACTTACCCCAAAACTTTGAAGTTTGAAACAGCAAAAATGTATTCTCAGGGTTTCTGATCAGGGTCAGAAACTGCAAGTGGCTTAGCTGGGTACTTCTGGCTGAGCCTCTCAGAGGCTGCAGTCTAGCAGTTGGCCAGGGCTGTGGTCATCTGAAGGCTGGACTGGGGCTGGAGGATCTGCTGCCAAGGTGGCACATTCACAGGGCTATTGGCAGGAGGCCTCAGTTCCTCACTATGTGGATTTCTCCACCCAGCCTCCCCTCACGTGAGTGATCCAAGGGAGAGCAAACAAAGGGGAAGCTGTGGTGCCTTTTCTGACGAGGCTCTGCACTTCCATACCATCACTTCTCTTTATTCTGGTCCTTAGAATTGAGTCACAAAGTCAAGGGGAATGGGATTAGGTGCCACCTCTTGTAGGGAAGAGTAAGAATTTGTAAGCATAGTTCGTGATTTTTTGTGGGAAGTAGGGAAGAGTGCTTCAGGCAGAAGTAACCACAGGTGCAAAGGCCCTGAGGTAGGAACACACATATTAGCATATTCAAAGGAGAGCAAGAGGCCAGGGTGGCTGCAGTTGGTGAGCAAGGGGGAGAGTAGGAGAGGAGGTCAGAGAGGAAAGGCATGTGCAGGGCCAAGGGCACCAGGTTGTGCAGGGCCTTTAAGTAGGTGGGAAGCCTTTGAATGGTTTTTGAGCTGATGTGATGAGCTTTGACAGTGATGTGATCTGATTTCTTTTAAAAAAGAAATTGGTGGCTGTTGCAGTAAGAATAGCCCAAGGAGGAGCCAGGATGGATGGGAAGAGGCCAGTTAGGAGGCTGTGGTAACAACCCAGGAGTTATGTCTGTAGCTTGTGTATGAAGGTGATGAAAGGGATGAGACTTTGGATATATCTTGAAGATAGAGTCAATGGGATTTTCCATGAACCACATGTGGGTTTTGATTCCAAGGTTTTGGATCTGAGCAAGTGGAAGAATGGTTCTGGCATGAGCAAGATGGGGAATCCTAAGAGTGGGACAAGTTTGAGAGGAGGAGCTTCAGAGTCCATTTGGGGACATGTTAATTTTGTCCATTAGACATCCGAGTAGAGAAGCTGAGTAGGCAATTGAATATGGAGGCTTGGAGTTCAGGAATTCGGAAGGAATACTTTCCTGTGGTCTGTGAGTGACATTACAAAATTGAGGAGGCTGGGCTCCCTCTCTGGAAGAGTAACAATTAGTCCTTTGGAGGGTTCTAAACACACAAAGCAAGGGAGGGGCTGGTGCCAACCAAGTGCAGTTTTCAGATGTTTCTGGGGTGCAGAGCACAGCTAGTGCGGCTGGGAGGCATGAGTTTCACCCAGAGCAGGGGGCTTCTGCTGCTCTGTTCCCAAAACAGTGCCCTAAGGAACACATATCTTTCACTTCAACAAGACAGGCCACGTATTTCTTCCCAGGGCACTGCCAACCCTGAGAAGAAACTCAGGGCAAGTGGATTGACCTGCAGAATTCAGTGGCACCATTTTTCAGAATTCATAAGATGGCAGAAAGACAATCAGCTAATCAAGTCTGCCAACTTCTAGGTCTCTTTTCTCTTTTGGTCTCTTTCTAATTCTGCCCCAAATTAATCTTAGCACCCAGAAGCACACATTTCCCTGCTTCCAATTTCTGATGTTTTCTGAGCCCCAGCTGGGCTTGGTTTATAGGAATTTATTCTTGAGCGCTCAGTCTTGGGTCCATGTTTCAACACATATTTCCAGGACTCCCAATGACTCCTCTGAACCAACCTGGGCCCCATCCAGCTGTATAACCCTGAAAAGGGTGTACCAAAGTCCCTGGGATATTTTCCTCCTCCCTAACCCCCAGGTCGGACTTAGACCCAGGGGCTTCAGAGACATATCAGGAGTGCAAGTAGAGGCTGACTAATTTGGAAAGCTTGAATTAAGGGTTTAGACTGGCTCCCTTAGCTGATCCTAGTGCAAAGGCTAATCTTTTGCAGAGTCATTTTATGGCGTGAGATGGTGCTGTTGATTTTGCACAGTTAATAACAGCTCAGCCTGAGTGCTGCTAGCCTTAGCCAAGGGTGTAGAATGCAAGCAGTTGTTTCAGCGAAAGTAAGAATTTGCTGGGAGCACACTTGGCTTTTCTGAAGAGGCCTCTGCACTGCCAAGGGAGAAAGACCCCCCCTCAACAGTGGCCACAGCATCTGGTCTGTGGCTAGAGGAGACCAACGTGTTGATATTAAGAGTTCTTTGGAAAAGTACTGTCTCTTCACTCATTCACTGCTGACTGGATCCCAAAGAATGCACTGTCTCCCCAGCATGCAGAAAGGGGATGAATCAAACTGAGTTTAGATCCTGGCTTTGTCACTTACCAGCTGTGTGACCTGGGGCAAGTAAACATCTTTTCTGTATCTTAGTGTTCTCATCTGTAATGTGAGAATAACCAGACCTACCTCGAAGGATGTCTTGCTTGAAGAGTAAATATCTGGCACATGGAGAGTGATCAATAAATGGATTTCTCCTTAACTACTACTCGTCTAGCTACACTCATCTCATCTTCCACCTGTGGCTCAGGAAGCTTGAGCTGATGAATCCATGGAGACTGTAAAGAAATAGCAGGGGAGGTCGATCAGGGTGCTCACTGAGAGCAAACTGTGGCTCTGTTGATTTCTGATGCCCAGTTGGCAATGGTTGGAGTTCCCAGCCTGCCAGCTCAGCTGTTTCTCCCTATAGCGCATCTCTCAGTTATTTCTAGGAGTTCTTAAAGGTGTGCATCGCATCATCTCAAAAACCAGCCCGTCCAACTTGTGTTATCTGCCCTGTTGATCTACCTTTGTTTTCCCAAGGTCTGCAGCCTCCAAAGCTTCTGAAATGGGACTTGCTGCTGCTGGTATCTTTAGAGGGGCATGTGGTATCCTGCCAAGGGTGATTCCTTAGCCTGTCAGTGGCCCAGGGCTCAGGATTCTACCTGCCTCACATCTCCTGGATCCATCTGCATGTCTTGGCCCAATCTCCATATCCTCGGTTCTGGCCCCTCCACTACCTGGTTGCCACTGATGATTCCAAGGATTCAGATCAGCTCACAGTGCTCCAAAAATATAGCAAAGTGAAACAAATGTGCAAATAAATGATAAAAACAAAAGAAGAAAAAGAAAGAAAAGACTTATTGTATATCCTACCTCCTTCAAACAGCTTGCTGTGATGTGCATGGTGGTGTGGGAACCTTCTGATGTCATACATACAGGTAACTTACCTAGTTTTGGATCAGGCATGGAACTGGAGGCCACATGGTGATCTGTACATACCAGGTTTCCTTCGCCTTCTGTCTTGATTGGAAACAGCCTGAAGCCCTCACCAGAAGCCAGAGGCAGATGCTGGTGCCATGCTTCTTGTACAGTCTGCAGAACTGTGAGCCAAATAAACCTCTTTTCTTTATAAATTACCCAGCCTCGGGTATTCCTTTATAGTAAC